CCTCAACAGTAGCTAATATTAGTGATTATTAATCATCAGTCTGAGTTGACTGATGACTGATGAGAAATTAAGCCCAAATTATTGCAACAGAAATAAAGAAGAAACAGATGCAGAAGGTATTATATATACATGTGCATATATATATTCACATATATACACACATATACATATACATATACATATACATATACATATACATATACATATACATATACATGGGAGAAACAGGCATTACACAAAAAGTCCACTGGGACATGGTTACTGATTAATATGGGAGAGGGAAAAGAACAGAGTTAAATATGAAGTCTCAAGCCTAGTATGTTAGTTTTCATTCAGAGAGATGCAGTCAAGATGGGATTAGACATGCAATATAATTTTGAGGGAAAAACACCTGTGAGGGAAAGTGGGCTGGGAGGGGGAGGAGCCTGGGAGAGCCCTCAGATCATGATGCAGATGTGATGCCTGTGGAGGAGAAAGAGAAAAAAAAGAAAGTTTTAGATTGCAGTGCAGTTCGAAGAGAGTTTCTGCAAGACTGTTGGGAATTCCTCAAGCCCATCACCTTTCAGAGCAAAATAGTCTTGCAGAACTTGACTTGCTTTCACACACCTGCTGGGAGCCCATGGGAAGTGAGGTCTCTGTGCAAAGGAGGTGGTGAATTCAAAATGCACTAACTGCCACAACTGAGACACTAAGAAAAAAAATGCAACCATGAAAAAGTGGGAAGTTTTAATGACATACAAGATTAGCAATCAGTCTTTCTCAAATTTCAAAGCCTTCAAAAATATCTGAGTGTAAAAAGGTCAGGATGGAATTGACAGAAGACTGACCATCAACCTGGAAACCTGGTGAGATAAAAAACCTGCAAGAATTTAGTTGGATAATCATCTCCCAGCAACCTTCCCACAAAAATAATGTATTCCTTGAAGGAACAAATAGAAACGACTTCATGCTGAGAGTTGGTTCCTGGGGGACTTCCCTGTAAAATAAGATCAACTTCATTCCTTCTCTTTTCTTTCCATGGCAGATGAGTCAGTACAAGCAAGTTCACCTGACCTCTCAGCTGGGACCGCTGTCAGCATCATGATTGGAGTACTGGCTGGGATGGCTCTGATATAGCAGCCTTGGTGTAGTTTCTGCATTTCGGGAAGAGTGGTAGGTATTATGACCTTTCCTCTTATCCTATTATCAAATTGTAGCCCTGTATTTTGTTTTCAAGTTTTTATTATCCACCTGCAGACTGGACTGGATTCTTCTAGCTCCTTCAATCCCATTTTCTCCTGTGGCATCACTAAGTATAAGACCTGCTCTCTTCCTGAAGACCTATAAGCTGGAGGTGGACAACTCAATGTAAATTTCAAGGAAAAACCCTCATGCCTGAGATGTGGGCCACTCAGAGCTAACCAAAATGTTCAACACCATAACTAGAGACACTCAAATTGCCAACCAGGACAAGAAGTTGATGACTTCATGCTGTGGACAGTTTTTCCCAAGATGTCCCAAGCCTCATCGTGACGAGGCTCTTATCCCACTCCATTTTTCCCTGCTCATGCCTGCCTCTTTAATTTGGTAAGATAATGCTGTAACTAGAATTTCACAATCAGCGCCTTGTGCAGGTAATTTGACAGAGTGTTGGATGTGTCATGTCATCATGTCAAACCCAAATATTTGACCTAAGGGATCCTTTATTCTGCCCAGTGGCTAACTTTAACAACATCCCTAATACAACTGTTTATTCAAATGCACGGTGGTCCCTGTTAGAGTTAGACCTCTAGACTCACCTGTTCTCACGCCCTGTTTTAATTTAACCCAGCTATGGGATGCCAGATAACAGAATTGCTGCCTACTAGCTGAACAGGGAGGAGTTTGTGCAGTTGCTGACACTTCTTGTTGCACATAAATAAATACAGTGGGTACTATAGAGACTCAGTTGCAAAAATTAACAAATATGCTGCTTGATTAAAATGGGTAGGCTTCTCATGTGGCTCATTCTTTAATCTATTCTCTTTTATTTGGTTTGGTTCATGGGGTCTCTGCCTATGGATCATACTTCAAACTCTTGGTGTGATCCTCCTGATTGTCACAATATTAGTTACCCTGGTGTGCTGTATTCTCTAAAACCTTTAAATGTTTGCATGCAGCCATTCGTCAAATGTCAAATATTCTCTCTTTGGCTGGAATGACAAAAACTCAAATAAATGTATGATTAGGAGGACATCATAACCTATGAATGATGGAAGTCCAAAATGATGGTAACTGACAGTAGTGTTAATGCCTTATGTTTAGTCAAACTCTCATTTAGGTGACAGCCTGGTGACTCCAGAATGGAGCCAGTCATGCTAAATGCCATATACTCACACTGAAACATGAGGAAGCAGGTAGATCCCAGAACAGACAAAATTTTCCTAAAAACATGAGAGTCCAGGCTGTCTGAGTCAGCACAGTAAGAAAGTCCTTTCTGCTTTAACTCTTAGAAAAAAGTAATATGAAGTATTCTGAAATTAACCAATCAGTTTATTTAAATCAATTTATTTATATTCTTCTGTTCCTGGATTCCCATTTTACAAAACCCACTGTTCTACTGTTGTATTGCCCAGTAGGAGCTATCACTATATTTTGCAGAATGGAAACTGCCCTGACTCATGAATCACAAATAAAAGCCAATTGTATCTATAACTGAATTTGTTATAATTTTGTCTTTTGATGCA